CACCCAAACCCATCCCTCTTTTGGGAACTTGGCAGGCAATGAGGATAGGGCCTTAATTAAGTGGACGCCCAGTATGTGTATTTCACGTGCGTTATTCCACTGGGGCCTCACCCATTATCAGGACACCAGTTCTATTTTAACCCAGCGCTGAGGCTCTGAGAGGTCAGTAACATGGCCAAGAGCTCACAACCAGCGAAAGGCAGGGCTGGGATTACAGGGCGTCTCACTCCGCCTCCCAAGCGCTGGAAAGTCGGTGGAGGGGCGTCCGCTGCTCTCTGGCGCCCCCAATTGGCCGCCGAGGAAATGAGGCGGCGATGACCTGTTCAGACCCAAATGGGATGGAAGAGTGGGGATTAGCGGGGGTAGGGGGTGGGGTTTGGACTCTTTTTTTTTTTTAAGACAGTCTGGCTCTGTAGCCCAGGCTGGAGTGCAGTGGCGCGATCTCGGCTCACTGCAACCTCCGCCTCCCGGGTTCAAGCAGTTCTGCCTCAGCCTCCCGAAGGGCGCCACCATGCCTGGCTAATTTTTGCATTTTTAGTAGAGACAGGGTTTCGCCATGTTGGCCAGGCTGGTCTCGAACTCCTGACCTCAAGCTATCTGCCCGCCTCGGCCTCCCAGAGTGCCGAGATTACAGGCGTGAGCCACCGCGCCCGGCCTACCCTTGAAGACCCCGCAGCCAAGGTCCTCCGGCCCCGCTCTGCGCGGCGCTCTGGTCTTGGGGCTCCGGACTCTGTCATGCCGGGCAGGGGCCAGTCCGATCCTTGCACCCTTGCCTGGCACCGTCCCTGGAGCCTTGGCGTCCTGGCCTCTCCTCCCCGCGGGCTGGAGGTGGAGTGGCCGGGCCGGAACCAGTGCGCAAAGCAGATGGCGAGCGCGGAGGTCGGTTCGGCCCCGCCGCGCCTCAAGGCAGCAGCCACCCTGGGGAAGGTGGATGCCGGAAGAGGCGTCGCCTGCGGGTCACCCAGAGGACACCCGGCGGGGAATTCCGAGGGTGGGAGTGAGGAGAGGTAGGAGAGGCCACGGCAGAGGGAGGCCCCGCGCAGAGTGGGAACCATCGCCCGGTGCGGGCCTGAACTTCCAGGGCCGGCTACTCCTCGGCAGAGCGACCGCGCGGTGTCTCAGAGCGCGGCCCGGAGCCGCACTAAGAGCGCTGGACGGCGGGAGAGAGGCTCGGAGGACCGGTAGCTCCCAGCAAAGCGGCCCAGCGGGTAGGTACAAGGCCCCGCCCCTCGCCAGTCCTGCCCCAGCCGCCCGCTTGCGCTGTCGCTGCAGATGTCGGGAGCTATCTTCGGGCCCCTGGAGGGCCCGAGCTCCCTGGATGCCCCGAGCATCCACCCGCTGGTGTGCCCGCTGTGCCACGTGCAGTACGAGCGCCCGTGTCTTCTGGACTGTTTCCACGACTTCTGTGCCGGCTGCCTGCGTGGCCGCGCGACCGACGGCCGCCTCACCTGCCCGCTGTGCCAGTAAGTGTCCCAAAGTTCCCCAAAACCCCCCAATCAGAATCTCGGGGCCTGGGCTTCTCTGCAGACACCAGACGGTGCTGAAGGGTCCCAGCGGGCTCCCGCCGGTGGACCGGCTGCTGCAGTTCCTGGTGGACAGCTCAGGGGATGGCGTGGAGGCGGTGCGCTGTGCCAACTGTGACCTGGAGTGCAGCGAGCAGGCAGGGGCGGCAGGGCGGGTGGGTGAGGAGCACTGGCGCTCCTGAGCCCGCGCTCGGCCCGCAGGACGTGGAGACCACGTACTTCTGCAACACGTGCGGACAGCCCCTATGCGCGCGCTGCCGCGACGAGACGCACCGAGCACGCATGTTCGCGCGCCACGACATCGTGGCCCTGGGTCAGCGAAGCCGCGACGTGCCCCAGAAGTGCAGTGAGTGAGGCTTGCGGGGCCGGGGACTTGGGGGAGCCCTCACCACCGCCCGCCGCCCCCGCAGCGCTGCACGCAGAGCCCTACCTCTTGTTCTCCACCGACAAGAAGTTGCTGTTGTGCATCCGCTGCTTCCGCGACATGCAGAAGTGCGTACAGGGGACGCGAGGGGAGGGGGCTGCTGGAGCGGGCCTCACCCGCCGCCTTCTGCAGGGAGAGCCGGGCACACTGCGTGGACCTGGAATCGGCTTACGTGCAGGGCTGCGAGCGGCTGGAGCAGGCGGTGCTGGTGAGCGCAGGGGCCTGGCGCGCGGGGCCGCGCGATCGCGAGCCTGACCACGCCCTGTCCCCAGGCCGTGAAGGCCCTGCAGACGGCCACGCGGGAGGCCATCGCGCTGCTGCAGGCCATGGTGGAGGAGGTGCGGCACAGCGCCGCCGAGGAGGAGGACGCTATCCACGCCCTCTTCGGCAGCATGCAGGTGAGGGGTGGGGGTTGGGGGATAAACGACCCCAAATCAAGAGCATGCTCGCCATCTCTCCCAGGACAGGCTGGCAGAGAGGAAAGCGCTGCTGCTGCAGGCTGTGCAGAGGTGAGTTGGGGGGAGCGGGGCTTGCTTCCCTTCCCCTGGAAACCAGGCAGCCCCCCTCCCCCAGCCAATACGAAGAGAAGGACAAGGCCTTCAAGGAGCAGCTCTCTCACTTGGCCACCTTGCTGCCCACCCTGCAGGTACAGGGAGCTCGGGGTGCGGGTGGGTCCCTGGCCAGGCACTGAGCAGCATCCCCTCCCCCAGGTCCACCTGGTCATCTGCTCCTCCTTCCTCAGCTTGGCCAACAAGGCTGAGTTCCTGGACCTGGGCTATGTGAGTCTCCTCTGCTCCTGCAGATGCCCCCTCCACCGGCCTGAGGCCCTCCTCACTGCCACAGGAGCTGATGGAGAGGCTGCAGGGCATCGTCACGCGGCCGCACCACCTAAGGCCTATTCAGAGCAGCAAGGTGTGCAGTGGCCTGGGTGGGCCAGGGTCGGGAGGCCACCTCATGACCCCATCCCGCTGCCCAGATTGCCAGTGACCACCGAGCTGAATTCGCGCGCTGTCTGGAGCCACTGCTGCTGCTGGGGCCACGTCGGGTGGCAGCTGCTGCAAGTGGTGCTAACACGTGAGCAGCAACCGGGGAGGCCAGGCACAAGGCCCCCCTGCATCCACACTGGCTCTCTCCCCAGGCTGGCAGGGGGCTTAGGCCCCAAGGCGCTGACGGGGCCCCACTGCCCCTCCCCAGTAGGAAAGATGTCGGGGTCACCCGTCCAAAAGCCCACGCTGCACCGGTCCATCAGCACCAAGGTGCTGCTGGCGGAGGGCGAGAACACGCCCTTCGCAGAGCACTGCCGCCACTATGAGGACTCCTACCGGGTGAGGGGGCAGGGATCTGCCGGAGGGGGGAGGACCCACGCTCTCACACAGCCTCTCTGTGCAGCACCTGCAGGCAGAGATGCAGAGCCTAAAGGACCAGGTACAGGAGCTGCACCGAGACCTCACCAAGCACCACTCGCTCATCAAGGCGGAGATCATGGGAGACGTCCTGCACAAGTCCCTGCAACTGGACGTGCAGATCGCCTCGGAGCACGCCTCCTTAGAGGGCATGAGGGTCGTCTTCCAGGAGGTAGCCCTCCCAAGGACTCTAACTCCAGCCCCGCCACATCCAATGTCCAGCTTTTCTCTTTCAGATTTGGGAGGAAGCCTATCAGCGAGTGGCTAATGAGCAGGAGATTTATGAAGGTTCCAGACAGTTGGCTGCCGAGTGAACCCTCTAAGACCCCATGCTCTGGCCTTGGCCCCACAGCCCAGCTCCATGACCTTCTCCAGCTGAGGCAGGAGAATGCCTACCTGACCACCATCACCAAGCAGATCACGCCCTACGTCCGCTCCATTGCCAAGGTGAAGGAGCGGCTGGAGCCCAGGTGAGGCCAAGGGGGTGTTCCCAGGGCCACTGCCTTGAGATTCTGGTGCCCACTCCCTTGCCAGGTTTCAGGCACCCGTGGATGAGCAGTCAGAGAGTCTACAGAACACGCACGACGACAGCAGGAACAACGCGGCCTCAGCCAGGTAAAGCAAGTCTCTCCACTGGAGAGTGTGCACGGGCTGGGCTTACATGAGGCTGTCCCTTTAGGAATAATCCAGGAAGTGTCCCGGAAAAGAGAGAGAAGACATCAGAGCCTAAAGGAAACAGCTGGGCTCCGAACGGCCTCTCAGAAGAGCCTCTACTGAAAAATATGGATCATCACAGATCCAAACAGAAAAATGGGGGCGATGTCCCCACATGGAGGGAACACCCGACTTAGCAAATGGGACCGGTCCCCAGGGTCAGGCTCTTAGAGCAGGCACAAGACTGGGACACTGGACAGAAGGTTGTTCCCATGATGGTTTTTTTTATTTTTTATTTTTGAGATGGAGTTTCGCTCTGTTGCCCAGGCTGGAGTGTAATGGTGCAATCTCGGCTCACTGCAACCTCTGCCTCCTGGGTTCAAGCGATTCTCCTGCCTCAGCCTCCCGAGTAGCTGGGATTACAGGCGCCTGACACCACGCCCCGCTAATTTTTTGTATTTTTAGTAGAGATGGGGTTTCACCATGTTGGCCAGGCTGGTCTCAAACGCCAGACCTCAGGTGATCCACCTGCCTCAGCCTCCCAAAGTGCTGAGATTACAGGGGTGAGTCACCGCGCCTGGCCAATGTTGTTGTTGTTTTTAAGACAGAATTTCACTCTTTGTTGCCCAGGCTGGAGTGCAATGGCGCAATCTCTGGCTCACCGCAACCTCCGCCTCCCAGGTTCAAGCGATTCTCCTACCTCAGCCCCCAGAGTAGCTGGGATTACAGGCATGTACCATCACACCCGGCTAATTTTTTGTATTTTAAGTAGAGAGGGGGTTTCTCCATGTTGGTCAGGCTGGCCTCGAACTCCCAACCTCAGGTGATCCGCCCACCTCGGCCTCCCAAAATGCTGGGATTACAGGGGTAAGCCACTGTGCCCGGCCGGTTATTTCTTTAAAAGGTAATCATTTGTCAAGAGTAAAACCCAGAAGCTCTGACAGGCCATAATTTCAGATCCTTTGGCTTGGGCAGTTTTGATTTTCCCCGTGTTTGCATGGCATGAAGTCTTCGTCCTTGTCACAGTAGCTTGGGATGACTCCCAGTCCACATGGAAAACATCAGGGAGTGACAATCCAGCAAGAAATCCCTCGCTAGTTCCACACCTACGCACCGAGCGTCGGTGTGCCAGGCCCTGTGCTGGGCAGAGTGTGGTATGTCAGGGTGTGCCGGTTTTAGGTAACAAGACTCCACCACTGAGTGGCACCTGCCCTATTGCAAAGGAATCCAGTTCCTCCGGAATAACAGTCCCACTGTTAACCTGGTGCTACTGGGAAGTTCCACACAGTAATCTGAGCAGTGACTCATGGAAGGATGAGGAACGTTTGCTCCAGCTTCTCTCCCTTTCCAGCAAGGGCAGAGCTCCTAAAGCCAGGGGTTAGCACCTGGCCAGCTTATGTGGCAGATGGTCTCAGTTACAACTTCGCTGCTTTCCCAAACTCCTGCAGCCCTCCTGAGTCCGACTTCCGTTGATAGCAAGGCACTGGGTGGCAGCAACCTTTTTTCTAGTAGTTTTTTCCCAGCAGTTTTCCATTTCTCCACAGTATCCTTTTCATTTAGAGGAGCTTAATAAATGCTTTTTAAAAAGTAACCCACGTGACGTAAAATTTTACAAGTTTTTGTGGCAAAATGATGCCCAGATAGTCACATTTAAGCAAATATTCAGCTTGATTCAGTGATTAACAGCAAATGGGTCTACGTGCTAACATGGCAGCACATTCAACACATAACACATCACTCACATTGACGTCCACTGTCCCTGCACCTGCTACTTCAGGGGCACTGAGGCTCCTGTTCCAAGGCCTTACAAACCTATGTGGTGGCCTGCAGGGCAAAAGGAATTATCATTACAACTGGTTAGAGGTAGGAATTCAGAAAGAAATTGAGGAGGCCAAACACACGTCGTTTGAGGCTAAAGGCTTAAGACGCTTCTTACCCAAGAGTGACCTCAGAGTTTCACATCCCAGACAATCACACTGTGGTTGAGTGAAATCAAGTGCAGTTTTATTTAAGAACTGGAAAGAATAATCAGTATCTGTGAAAGAAAATCCAATTTAGAATATTTAAATAAACATTTATGTAAAAAGAAGAGTAGAATAATTACTCCGTTCAGTTCCTCTC